AAAAGGTACTTGGGGAAGGGAAGTGTACTTGTGTGAGGGAATACACAAAGAATAGGGAACAGAAACAGACTGTAATTAAGTGCAAAATTGCATACGGCCGGAGTAAAGTCAACTTTTAGAACCTCTGGGCTAAGACCAGACAGTTAATACTAGGGCTGGATTCCCAATTCCGGCTCTCCCATGGTGACTGGAGAGTCACCTGGAGGCCATGGAAAGAGGGCTGTAGGTCTGGGAGTCAGGCCAACAGATTCCAGACGTATTTCTGCCAGAGTCCCTTCTTCCCTCTGCCTACCTCTCCTGAAAAGGACCCTAAAACCTTGTAAACCAAGCAACCCCAGATGGACTCTGCACTTCCCAGCCCTACAGATAATGTCCTGAGAGGGAGCGGGGAACTAGGGCAGATCTCCCAGGAGGAAGTGGGCTGAGCAGACCCACAATGTCATGGTTGATACCTGAAGTTTACAGCCTGGACGTATTTGGAAGTCAATGAAGATGTGAAAAGGGAGGAGCGGAAAGGCTGCATTGAAATTCAGGATTAGAAGGGGAGAGGGGACAGCTGCAACAATTATGACAATAACAGTCCCTTAAATTTGTATTATGTAACAACCTACAAAGAGTTTTCTATTCCTGAACTTTCACATTTCTGTGGAATGGCAGGGGTTACCCCCATTTTGCTGGTCTGCTCAAGGCCAAGTTTGAATGGAAGGCAGCGACAGGTCCCTAATCCGCATCTCCAGTTCCTCCTCAGGAACTCCGAGAGTGAGAGGACAAGTAGGGCAAGAGACCTGGAGATGGTCGAAGGGCTAAAGCAGTTGCAAAGGGAGAGGTGGAGGGGTTGGAGAGGTGTGAGGACTGAAAACTCTGCCCCTTTTGGGATTCGTTTGGGGCCACCTGGAAGACGGTGATTTCAGCCAGGACATGCGCTTTTGCGGACTGCAGGGTGTTCGCTAAGTCAAGCCTCCCCGGGAGCCCCACGGAGGGTGGGAACGAGGTGGCGCCGCCCAGTCCCGGACGCGCGTCGAGCGCCCTCTTCCACCCCACGCTGCCCTGCCCAGGGCGAGGGCAGAGCGGGCCCGCCCAGGTGCGCCCGGGGGTTGGGCCGGAGTCCGGAAGGTGCGCCGCGCCGCCCCGAACCTGTCCCCTAGGCCTCCCCCCGCGTGAAAGTGAAAGTGTCGGACCCGCGGAGGTCAAGGATAGGGGGGCGGGGCCAGCGCGGAGCTGGGAGCGGGAGCCGGGCACTCCAGGGGCCATGGATGGGCTCGGCCGCCGCCTTCGAGCCAGCCTGAGACTGAAGCGCGGCCATGGGGGTTAGTGCCGGCCGGGGAGAGCGCGGGGGGACAACTAAAACTCTGAATAATAATTCCTTTCTAGGGCACTGGAGATTAAATGAGATGCCTTATATGAAACATGAGTTTGATGGAGGTTAGTTTTCTCTTACGCTTTTCTCTCCTGTGATTATACTAAATGGGCTCTGGCTTGATTTCAGGACCACCCCAGGACAATTCAGGGGAAGCTTTAAAGGAACCAGAAAGGGCCCAGGAGCACTCTTTGCCCAACTTTGCTGGGGGGCAGCACTTCTTTGAATACCTTCTTGTGGTTTCTCTCAAAAAGAAGCGTTCAGAGGATGATTACGAGCCTATAATCACCTACCAATTTCCCAAGGTAAGGACTGAAGGAGGGGCAGGGCCAGCCAGCACATCCACTTGTCTTTTCCTTTGCCTTATAGCGGGAGAACCTGCTTCGGGGTCAGCAGGAGGAGGAGGAGCGGCTGCTCAAAGCTATCCCCTTGTTCTGCTTCCCAGATGGGAATGAGTGGGCATCACTCACCGAGTATCCCAGGTAATTGCTCAGCCCTGGGCAAGGGTATTGGAATACAAATCAAGCCTTGTCTGCTCTTTCTTAGGGAGACCTTCTCCTTCGTTCTGACCAATGTGGATGGGAGCAGAAAGATTGGATACTGCAGGCGCCTCTTGGTCTGTGCAGCTCAGAACTGCCCCTTCCTTTCAGCACTGAAGGAGCCTCTCTGTCCCTCCCCAGCCTGCCGGCCCTGGCCCTCGCCTTCCCAAAGTGTACTGCATCATCAGCTGCATCGGCTGCTTCGGCTTGTTCTCCAAGGTAGGGATAGGATTCCTCAGGGCCTGCCCATAAGCCGTGCCTCCCGTGGTTCTTTTCCCTGCAGATCCTGGATGAAGTGGAGAAGAGACATCAGATCTCCATGGCTGTCATCTACCCGTTCATGCAGGGCCTCCGAGAGGCAGCCTTCCCTGCTCCTGGGAAGACTGTCACTCTCAAGAGCTTCATCCCCGACTCAGGCACTGAGGTGGGTTAGCAAAATGGGTGAGACCTTCCCTATGACACCTTCTCTCTCTCTGGTTTCCCCACAGTTCATTTCACTGACACGGCCCCTGGACTCCCACCTAGAACATGTGGATTTTAGTTCTCTATTGCACTGTCTCAGTTTTGAACAGATACTTCAGATCTTTGCCTCTGCCGTGCTGGAGAGAAAAATCATCTTCCTGGCGGAAGGTCTCAGGTGGGCCCAGCCCCTGGACGGCTCACCTGAACCCCTGACTCTCATCCTCTGTGCTCTGTCCCAGCACCTTGTCTCAGTGCATCCATGCTGCTGCCGCACTGCTCTACCCCTTCAGCTGGGCGCACACCTACATCCCTGTTGTCCCTGAGAGCCTTCTGGCCACCGTCTGCTGCCCCACCCCCTTCATGGTTGGAGTACAAATGCGCTTCCAGCAGGAGGTCATGGACAGCCCTATGGAAGAGGTATGATGTGGCAAGAAGAGTGCATGATTTGGGACCAGAGAAAGCCAGTCTATGTTTATTTCAGGTCCTGCTGGTCAATCTTTGTGAAGGAACCTTCTTAATGTCGGTAAGTGTCTGGGTTCAGATCCCCTGCAGGCCCTGCTTGACCTCGGAGCTCTGTCCTCTTCTAGGTTGGTGATGAAAAAGACATCCTGCCACCGAAGCTTCAGGATGACATCTTAGACTCTCTTGGTCAGGGGATCAATGAGTTAAAGAGTAAGTCCTTACTCTTATTTTGGGTCTCTCCAACCCTCTGAGATGGCCTTTATATCTCCTGCAGCTGCAGAACAAATCAACGAGCATGTTTCAGGCCCCTTTGTGCAGTTCTTTGTCAAGATTGTGGGCCATTATGCTTCCTATATCAAGCGGGAGGCAAATGGGCAAGGCCACTTCCAAGAAAGATCCTTCTGTAAGGCTCTGACCTCCAAGACCAACCGCCGATTTGTGAAGAAGTTTGTGAAGACACAGCTCTTCTCACTTTTCATCCAGGAAGCCGAGAAGAGCAAGAATCCTCCTGCAGGTACAGTAACAGTCCCCATCAGTCTAAGCCCAGATGCCTCTAACACCTGTATTTGAACCCACAGGCTATTTCCAACAGAAAATACTTGAATATGAGGAACAGAAGAAACAGAAGAAACCAAGGGAAAAAACTGTGAAATAAGAGCTGTGGTGAATAAGAATGACTAGAGCTACACACCATTTCTGGACTTCAGCCCCTGCCAGTGTGGCAGGATCAGCAAAACTGTCAGCTCCCAAAATCCATATCCTCACTCTGAGTCTTGGTATCCAGGTATTGCTTCAAACTGGTGTCTGAGATTTGGATCCCTGGTATTGATTTCTCAGGACTTTGGAGGGCTCTGACACCATGCTCACAGAACTGGGCTCAGAGCTCCATTTTTTGCAGAGGTGACACAGGTAGGAAACAGTAGTACATGTGTTGTAGACACTTGGTTAGAAGCTGCTGCAACTGCCCTCTCCCATCATTATAACATCTTCAACACAGAACACACTTTGTGGTCGAAAGGCTCAGCCTCTCTACATGAAGTCTGTGGACATGTAAGGACGAGAGTAAAGAGGAAAATCTTATTTTTATATGTGTCTTTGGCTTTTACTATGGGTAAAAGTATTTTCCTCGTGGAAAATAAGGCAATGAATATGACAATCAAGTGGACTACAAGTGGAAGACCTGGCCATGGGGATATGTTTGGAGTGATAGAATCATGGGGGGCAGCAGCTCTACTTCTTCTAACCGGAAGGGTAAGAGATACTGGTAAAAGCAGCAGCAGCACTGGACACAGGGCATCTAAGTCCTTGGTTTGGAGTCAGGTGTGCTTTCCAGAATCCTGGGAGGAGAGGCTGCTCACTGAAGGGAAGCAGCTTCAGTCTAGAGTAATTTGAGGATAGGAATTTCAGTCAACAGCAGCCTGTGAAGAACACTACATGGCTTCCATACGTAGGTCTGTTTCCCCATCACTTTCAGTTTGCACTAGTCCTTTACCTTCAGTCTTGGACATCCTACCTCCAACTGATCTTTATTTTGAGCAGCACAGTCCAATTCTTTAACTAAAGGTGAAGGGATCGCTGCACTGACGTTCTTCCCCTTTGAGAAAAGAATCGTAATTTTAAGAGTCTGAAGGAGTTTAGTGGTCACCTAGTCTCTCCTCCCTTGATACCTCTACTGATACTTTCTACTCAAGCATTGGGAAGCTTTTTTAGAAGAATCTTATCTTCAAAAATTCTACCTTTTTTAATGTGTGTATTTGTGGCCCTCAGAAGTTCCTAAATTCTATACAAAGAACACAAAAGTTTCTGGAGGGTGGAACCGGGCATACTGAAGTTCAAGCCAATGTAATTTGCTTTTGGGAGTGCAGAGACCTACTGCAGGTGGCAGATGTCCCACTGTCCACACACCGTGCTTAGCTACACTACTATTCTTCACAGCTTCTAGGAATTACATTTTTTTTTGGTAGTTTATGGCAGTGGTGCCTAAATATAGTTGTACCTCCAAAGGTTTCAGAACAGGAACTGGAATCCTGAGAATCTTGTGAAAATATCCTCTTATGCCTCATCACAAATACACCAAATCATCTCTAGTGATAGGACCTGGAAATCTGTACTTTCTTAAAAGGTTCTTCAGGTAAGGTTTGCTGAGGTTTATTACAAATGTACCCTTGATTTGATGCTAATGCTGTATTTAGGGCTGAAGGAAGCACACACTAAATATCTGAGTGCTTTTCAGATTCCATCTATGCTGAAAAAGAATCTAGGAGAATAAACACATTTCAATTAGCCCTTAACATCTTGCTTCAGAACTTTAGCCCACTAAAGC